AAACGAGGGCTTTGTAAATTCCAGGAAAAGTGGGCCACACAGAGAGAAGCTCAGTGGGGGGGATGCCCAGGGAGGGGGAAGCTCAGGAAGGGGGAAGCTCAGGGAGGAGGAAGCTCAGAGAGGAGGAAGCTCAGGGAAAGGGAAGCCCAGTGAGGGGGAAGCTTAGGGAGGGAGAAGCTCAGGGAGGGGGAAGCTCTGGGAGGAGGAAGCTCAGGGAAAGGGAAGCCCAGTGAGGGGGAAGGTCAGCGAGGGGGAAGTTCAGGGAGAGGGATGCTGAGTGAGGGGGATGCCGAGTGAGGGGGAGGCCGAGTGAGGGGGATGCCCAGTGAGGGGGATGCCCAGTGGCAGGCCAAGATGGGTGGATCACTTGAGTTCAGGAGTTCCAAGACTGGCCTGGCCAACATGGTGAAACCCCGTCTCTACTAAAAATACAAAAAAGAAAAAAGAAGAAGAAGAAGAAAAATTAGCCAGGCGTGTTGGCGCATGCCAGTAGTCCCAGCTACTCAGAAGGCTGAAGTAGAAGAATCAAGGTGGAGGTTGTAGTGAGCCAAGATCGCACCACTGCACTCCAGCAAAAAACAAACAAACAAACAAACACAAAAACCCTCACATGCCTACCCAACAGCCTTCACACCCACCCAAATCCTGACTCCCTGGAGGGAGTAGGAGGCAGTCCACCTCAGCCCTCTCTGGAGCCGCTGTCAGGTTCCTCGGCGACCTGCCTTCCCTACCACACCCAGCTGGCCCTGGCTGTCCTTGCCCCCCATGTGGAACATGGAGGTGAGGCTGGGACAACTGAGCCCGAGTTGGGGCTGGAAGGTGGATGTCTCTTTTGGGGCAGACGGGGCCCCTGTCTCCCCTCTCCAGCCCAGGTAACCTGAGCCCAGCATTGTGTCCATCCTGGAACAGCTGACAACGCTGTGGTCAGACAGCTGGTGGGGCTGGGCCAGGCTGGCCGGGCTGGCTGGGCTGGCTGGGGTGGGAGTGTAGGCTGTTATATGACACCCAGAGCCCATCTCTCTCTGCCCCAGACCTTGGAGCTGTTGTCCCACCCCTGTCACTGCAGAGAGCTGAGGCACCATGCATGGGGGCCAGGGGCCGCTGCTCCTCCTGCTGCTGCTGGCTGTCTGCCTGGGTGGGACACAAAGGAATCTCAGCCTGGGGAGTGCTCCTGCTAGGCTCACGCCTGTCTATTGCAGGGGCCCAGGGCCGGAACCAGGAGGAGCGCCTGCTCGCAGACCTGATGCAAAACTACGACCCCAACCTGCGGCCCGCGGAACGAGACTCGGATGTGGTCAATGTCAGCCTGAAGCTAACCCTCACCAACCTCATCTCCCTGGTAAGCCGCAGGACGGAGGAGGGGTCAGCGCAGAGCCCTCCATACTACACCCTTGCACCCCCAGAACGAGCGAGAGGAAGCCCTCACCACCAATGTCTGGATAGAGATGGTAAGAGGCCACCCTGCCACCCTCCTTCCATCCAGAGGCCTAGCAACTGCCCCTCCCCCTGCAGCAGTGGTGCGACTATCGCCTGCGCTGGGATCCGCGAGACTACGAAGGCCTGTGGGTGCTGAGGGTGCCGTCCACCATGGTGTGGCGGCCGGATATCGTGCTGGAGAACAAGTGAGGAGGGGGTGCAGGCAGGGGTGTGGGGGGCCTCGTGGCCTGGCCTGTTCTGTGCATACAGCGTGGACGGTGTCTTCGAGGTGGCCCTCTACTGCAATGTGCTCGTGTCCCCTGACGGCTGTATCTACTGGCTGCCGCCTGCCATCTTCCGTTCCGCCTGCTCTATCTCAGTCACCTACTTCCCCTTCGACTGGCAGAACTGCTCCCTTATCTTCCAGTGAGGCCATTTATTGGGGAGGATTAAGAGAGCACATTTAGCCTCTTTCCTCGGTGACTCCCAGGTCCCAGACTTACAGCACCAATGAGATTGATCTGCAGCTGAGTCAGGAAGATGGCCAGACCATCGAGTGGATTTTCATTGACCCTGAGGCCTTCACAGGTAACCCCCACCCAAGGGCTCCCCAGGCAGCCGTGCCCACTCCTGCCTGCCTGCCTGCCCGCAGAGAATGGGGAGTGGGCCATCCAGCACCGACCAGCCAAGATGCTCCTGGACCCAGCGGCGCCAGCCCAGGAAGCAGGCCACCAGAAGGTGGTGTTCTACCTGCTCATCCAGCGCAAGCCCCTCTTCTACGTCATCAACATCATCGCCCCCTGTGTGCTCATCTCCTCTGTCGCCATCCTCATCCACTTCCTTCCTGCCAAGGGTACCTGGAGCCTATGGGAAGGAGCCATCCAGACCTGCTCTGAGAGCCTCTCGGTCATGGATAGCTGGGGGCCAGAAGTGTACCGTCGCCATCAACGTGCTCCTGGCCCAGACTGTCTTCCTCTTCCTTGTGGCCAAGAAGGTGCCTGAAACCTCCCAGGCGGTGCCACTCATCAGCAAGTAAGGCTGGTCTTCATGTCCACCCGCCTATGGCTGCCAGCTCCTGCCCACCCCACCCTGACAGGTACCTGACCTTCCTCCTGGTGGTGACCATCCTCATTGTCGTGAATGCTGTGGTTGTGCTCAATGTCTCCTTGCGGTCTCCACACACACACTCCATGGCCCGAGGGGTCCGCAAGGCAAGGACCCTCCCTGCCCACTTCAACATCCCCTGCTGCCCTAGTGAAGCCACCCCCTCTCTAGGTGTTCCTGAGGCTCTTGCCCCAGCTGCTGAGGATGCACGTTCGCCCGCTGGCCCCGGCAGCTGTGCAGGACACCCAGTCCCGGCTACAGAATGGCTCCTCGGGATGGTCGATCACAACTGGGGAGGAGGTGGCCCTCTGCCTGCCTCGCAGTGAACTCCTCTTCCAGCAGTGGCAGCGGCAAGGGCTGGTGGCGGCAGCGCTGGAGAAGCTAGGTGAGACACACCAGGTGTGCCTGGGGACAGTCTACTCCCAAACCTTACCCTTTCTCTTTATCAGAGAAAGGCCCGGAGTTAGGGCTGAGCCAGTTCTGTGGCAGCCTGAAGCAGGCTGCCCCAGCCATCCAGGCCTGTGTGGAAGCCTGCAACCTCATTGCCTGTGCCCGGCACCAGCAGAGTCACTTTGACAATGTAAGCTGAGTCAGGGTGGGGTGGAGGTGGAGCTGGTTATCCCACACCTGCCTCCCACCCTCAGGGGAATGAGGAGTGGTTCCTGGTGGGCCGAGTGCTGGACCGCGTCTGCTTCCTGGCCATGCTCTCGCTCTTCATCTGTGGCACAGCTGGCATCTTCCTCATGGCCCACTACAACCGGGTGCCGGCCCTGCCATTCCCTGGAGATCCACGCCCCTACCTGCCCTCACCAGACTGAGCCAACCAACCACTGTGGGGCATGTGGGAGTCACACACGTGGGTCACACTGAGTCTTATCAGCCACGTTCTCCTACTGAGGTCCTAAGTGTGCTCTTTGGGAAGTGCCCTTCAGGACTGTGTGAGCCAAACAGCCCTGAGAAAAGCTGGGGAAACAGTCTGAGCTGGAGTCCGAGAGTGGTTGGGGGTGGGCCGTGGCTAGTGTCCTGCTGCAGTCAGCACACACGTGGGATTGGCTAGCTCATCCTGGCACCAGCCACCCCTCCACTCAGTGCACTCCCCTCACTTAGGCAAAGCATTATTCATTCCCATCAGTCTGAAGCCCGAAGGACTGTTTTGTATAATACCTTCGGACTTGGGACTGGCTCCCCTTTTACAAGTTCTCCCTGAAAGAGGGCAGTCACAAGAGGTGTGAAGAGTAGCAGCCGATGCTCTCTCCAAAGCAGGGCAGCAGCCCATACCAGCTGGCATCTCCCCCCCGTGCCTTCTGGGTACAATAAGCACCCAATTCTCAACAGCCCCAGTGGCCTTTCCATTCATGTGCATTTTTCTGCCACTGACCACAAGACGATTTCCTGAGTTTTGTAATCCTCTTTTTTTTTTTTTTTTTTTTAGTTTTTGATGTGTTGTTGTTGTTTTGTTTAGTTTTGAGATAGAGCCTCACTCTTGTCATGCAAGTTGGAGTGGAGTGGCATGATCATGGCTCACTGCAGCCTCAACCTCCAGGGCTCAAGCAATGCTCCTGCCTCAGCCTCCCAAGTAGCTGGCACCACAGGCATGCACCACTACACCCAGCTACTTTTAAATTTTTAGTAGAGATGAGGTTTTGCTATGTTGCCTAGGTTGGTCTTGAACTCCTGAGCTCAAGTGATCCTCCCACTTGAGTCTTGGGATTACAGGCATAAGCCACTGTACCTGGCCTCCTTTTTAATTAAGAGCTCCTCACAGCAGTATGGATAAGCAAGAGTCATTATTCCCCATGTTATATAGGCAAATTGAGCCTAGAGTAAGCGGGACTCCACACAACAGTGGTGGTTAAACAAGGTTTGAAGTCCAGAATTCCTGACTCTGACCCAATCTGACACTCTAAGATTCTACGGCCTGAAAAACAGGCCCTTCTTCCCAAAGGATGGTTAAGACAAGGAAGAGCTAGGCAAGAGGAGGTGTGGAGTTAACAGAGAGCCACTGAGCTCTTCATTCCAGGAGGAGACTTTGACTGGCCTCCCTTGACCCCACTAATCAGGTAGTAAGGCTGGGGTCTTCCTGGGGGAGAGGCAAGGTCCTGCTCTGAGATTACAGCCGGCACACGAGTTTGGCTGGTAACCAGGGGACACCCTTGGGCAAGTCACCTATGCTCCCTGAGGCTGTTCCCTCATCTGTAAATAAGGTGCAAAAAATAATCCATTCCTGGCCAGGTGTGGTGGCTCACACCTGCAATCCCAGCACCTTGGGAGGACAAGGTGGGTGGACTGCTTGAGCTCAGGAGCCCACGAACCCAGGAACCCAGCCTGGGCAACATGGGGACACCCGGCCTCTACCAAAAAATACAAAACTTAGCTGGGCGTGGTGATGCATGCCTGTAGTCCCAGTTACTCGGGAGGCTGAGGTGGGAGGATCGCTTGAGCCCAGGAGGTCTAGGCTGCAGTGAGCTGTGATCATGTGACTGCACTCCAGCCTGATGACACAGTAAGACCCTGTCTCAAAAAAAATAAAAAAATTACAAAACTGAAAAAAGAAAAGTGAAAGTGCCACATAAAGGCCTGACGACAGGATATGCTGGCAGGAGGGGACCTTGGAAATATGCCCTCCCTCCAAGCACAGGATTGCTGTCTTTGGGATTCAATCACCAGCAAGTTCGTATTATTTACTCCAGTGTGAGTCTGTGTCTGTGCATGCACAGTGTGTTTGAAGCAAGAGCAGAGTCAGAGCTATAGAGAACTAGAGGAGTTAGGGAGAGTGGGGGAGAACTTCAATCAGGGAGGGAATCTGATGACAGTGGGGCCATTTCCGGTTCCCACCAGCCCCTTACTAGTTGTGTATCTGGCACAAGTCTCTCAACCTCTCTGAAAGCCTCAGAGGGCAGAGGATTAGCTCCTTGTACACAATAAACACTCAAATGTTAACATTAGCTGCCATTACTATAAGTTACTGTCTCATGGGATCCATACAGCAACCTAAGGAGGTAGGTCGAGGCATACCTCAAAGACATTGCAGGTTCAGTTCCAGACCAACACAAGAAAGCAAGTCACATGAATGTTTTTGGTTTCCCAATGCATATAAAAGTTATGTTTACACTATACTGTAGACCAGCAAGAGTGCAATAGCATTGTCTAATAAAACAATATACATACCTAAATTTAAAAATACTTTATTGCTAAAAAATGCTGATTATCAATCTGAGCCTTCGGTGAGTCGTACTCTTTTTGCTGGTG